AAATAAGAGCGTCTAGTTAATGGGACTGTTGTGAAGATGATCCGGTGGTCTAGAGTACCTTCAAACCTGCTCAGTCAAGGGCAGCCCAGGTTGTGCCCCTGGGAAAAGGCTCCATCTGCCTGGGAGGGACCCTAACCCCGCCAAACACACTCTCTACTTCTCTGGCGATTCCCTCTCCCACAACCAGGCGTCCCCCTCACATCTTCTCAATGCTTCTTTGCCCTAGAACACTTTCCCCCACTCCTCCCTACCCCCACTCCCATGCCAGCCCCTGTCCGGAGTCTCCTCCTCTTTGAACACGTTCCTGCCTACCCTGGGCTCTGGAGGGCTTCCGACTGTCTCTGTTATGGCGTTTGTCCCCCCGTGCCACCATGTCTGCTGGGAGGTGCCCGTTTTCCGTGCCTCTCTGCGCTGGGTCCCCCATAGACGCTGGGCTGGGGTCTGTGGAGAGGGTGGAAGTCCCCGTTCTGGACTCTAGGATCGACATCCTGCTTGAATGTTTGGAAGAGGGTCCCAGCTGAATTAAATTCAAAAAGAGGCTTTCAAGGAAGAAGGAGGTGTCATCTTTGCAAAATTAACGACCCCCAATCCACGCAACCCCTACGCCATCCCAAGGCCGGCGCCCTGCGAGGTGGCGGGAGGCCAGGGTCCCGGGTTTACCCTCGGGTGACTGCCCAACGCGGGCTGGGATACAAGCGGACCCTCGGAAGGGTTCCTTTTGCAGACTGGCGCAGTAAGGACCCCATGCCGGGAAAGGTTGGGAGGTGGGGGACCCAGGCCAAAGCGCCAAGTATCGCGAGAGACCCCCTGCCCCCGCGCAGTGCCCTAAACCCCCCTCACACCCCAGCGCCCCTGCTGGCTGCGCGCGGGGCCCGGCCGGGTGGGGCGGACAGGGAAGGGGGGGCGAGGGTGACCTCAGCGGTTCCGCCGCTCCGGGAAGTCGCTCGGCCCGCCCCCTCCGGCCCCCGCCCCGAGTTTCGCTCTCTCTGGGGCGGGGCGAGCGGCGGGCGGCGCTGGGCCAGCCAAGTTGGAGCGCGCCCCGCCCGGCGCCCTCGCCGTCCCCGCGCCCTCCCCGCCGGGGCGCGCTGCCCGCAGCTCCACGCGCGCCAGGGCCGCCCTGGGGAGGGCGCGCGCGCGAGCGGCGACCGGAGAGGAGCTCGGGGCGGCGGAGGTGAGCGCTGGGGGTGGGCTCCCGGCTCTGCCGGCGCGCTGACGGGCGTCCCGTTTGTGCCCAGGTGATGACGGCGGCGGCATGGAGTTCCCTGAGCACGGCGGACGGCTGCTGGGCCGCCTGAGACAGCAGCGCGAGCTGGGCTTCCTATGCGACTGCACCGTGCTGGTGGGCGACGCGCGCTTCCCGGCCCACCGTGCCGTGCTGGCCGCGTGCAGCGTCTACTTCCATCTCTTCTACAGGGACCGGCCCGCGGGCAGTCGCGACACGGTGCGGCTCAACGGCGACATCGTCACGGCGCCCGCCTTCGGCCGCCTACTGGACTTCATGTACGAGGGCCGCCTGGACCTGCGCAGCCTGCCTGTGGAGGACGTCCTGGCAGCCGCCAGCTACCTGCACATGTATGACATCGTCAAGGTCTGCAAGGGCAGGCTCCAGGAGAAGGATCGAAGTCTGGACCCGGGGAACCCTGCCCCTGGGGCAGAACCTGCTCAGCCACCGTGCCCCTGGCCTGTCTGGACCGCGGACCTCTGCCCAGCTGCCCGAAAGGCCAAGCTCCCCCCGTTTGGGGTCAAGGCTGCCCTCCCTCCTCGAGCATCTGGGCCTCCTCCCTGCCAGGTCCCAGAAGAGTCAGACCAGGCCCTGGACCTGTCGTTGAAGTCTGGCCCAAGGCAGGAGCGGGTCCACCCACCGTGCGTCCTCCAGACACCCCTCTGCAGCCAGAGGCAGCCAGGGGCCCAGCCACTGGTGAAGGACGAACGGGACTCACTGTCCGAACAGGAGGAGAGCAGCAGCTCTAGGAGCCCCCACAGTCCCCCGAAGCCACCTCCTGTTCCTGCAGCCAAGGGCCTGGTGGTGGGCTTGCAGCCGCTGCCCCTCAGCGGAGAGGGCAGCCGGGAGCTGGAGCTTGGTGCAGGGCGACTGGCGAGTGAGGACGAGCTGGGGCCTGGTGGGCCCCTCTGCATCTGCCCGTTGTGCAGCAAGCTGTTTCCCAGCTCCCACGTGCTGCAGCTGCACCTCAGTGCCCACTTCCGTGAGCGAGACAGCACCCGGGCCCGGCTCTCACCCGACGGCGTGGCACCCACCTGCCCGCTCTGTGGGAAGACCTTCTCGTGCACATACACACTGAAGAGGCACGAGCGGACACACTCGGGTGAGAAGCCCTATACGTGTGTGCAGTGTGGCAAAAGTTTTCAGTACTCCCACAACCTGAGCCGGCACACCGTAGTGCACACTCGAGAGAAGCCGCATGCCTGCCGGTGGTGTGAGCGCCGTTTCACGCAGTCCGGGGACCTCTACCGCCACGTCCGCAAGTTTCACTGTGGCCTCGTCAAGTCCCTTCTGGTGTGATGCATCCCTGTGGGTCCTGAGGGTGGGGTGGAAGGGAAGGGATGGGCCCTCCCAGGTGGGACACAGCATGGGGTGTGAAGCCTGACCAGGTGGAGGTCCCTGCTTGGGCCAGATGGCTCCACCCTCCTGGCAGAGAGAATGCTGCCTCTTCCTGGAACTTGGCCTCAGACTCGGTAACTTGGGCAGCCTTCCTCCCACCTTGCCTCTCCTTTCCCCTCACTCTCCAACTCATTCCGGCCCCCAGGCTGTGCCCTGCCTAGGCTGTGACACTATCTTCCTCTCCCGTCCCCTCCAGCCAAGTTCTGAGGGGTGTCCAACCAGCACCTGGCTCTGCCCCCGTTTCTCCGTGTGAGATGGCACATCCATCTCCCGGCCCGGGACTTTCCTGACCACCTCTCTGGCAGGCTTGGGGAGGTCTTCATGAGCCTGGCCCCACGCTAGGTGAATTATTCACATGTCAGAAAAGTTGTTGGTGTGCGTCCCAATGGGGCGCTGGGAGGGAACAGGACACTCCTGGGGAGCGGCAGCAGGAACCCCTGCCAGGAAGGCCTGGGGCACAGTGAGTGCCAGCAGGGGCCATCTGGGCACAGCTGGTGTCTCGGGGTGGGGGGGGGGGTGCAGCCCCAGCAGGGATCCTAAGGCAGCAGGAGTAGAGCCAGCTAGAAGCTGAGTGGCTGTGGCATCATTGTCACTCGGGTGGGACGTGGGTCCATGAGAGCGTGCAATTATGACCACACTGTAACTTTGAGCAGAGAAAGTGGGAATTTGGAACTGGATTCTCTTTAGAGCCAGGAAGAGCCTCCTGAGGCGGCCAGATGTCTGCTGGTGGCCGCCCAGCCACATGCTTGTCTGCCTGAGTGCAGGTCTAGGAAGCCTCTGGGCATCCCCCAGGGTGGGGTCTGGGCCGCTGAGCTGTGTGCTGCTGCTGGGCCACCGTGGGCCTTACCTTGACGGTCACTCTGCCTGCTAGGGGGTTTCCCTGGAGCTGTGGGCATTTCCGTGCACTGACTGAGCAGAGGCAAGGGCTGCCCTGTCCGCCAGGGGCAGGGTTTGCGGGCCTTCCTTTCCCCACGGCGAGGCATGGGTGAAAGTGGCCATGGCGGCAGGGTTAGGGGCAGGTGAGGAGTGGGAGTCGCAGCACCCTAGGGGCCTCCATCCGCAGCCTTGGGAGACTGACGCTCCTCGAACATGAATAGAATGTGGAGACCACAACCCCCACACATGTCGTTGGTTCAGGTCGCCCTGCTTTGCCTGCCTAATGGAGCACATCTTGCTGCCAGAACCTCACTGGCCTCTGGGGGTCGGCAGGTGCAGAGCCACCTGGACGCCTGGAGACCACCTGGGATGTTTCCTCTGTGACTGGGAATGGCCTTGACAACAGAGTCCAGCCAAGTCTACGTTATTTTCTCATCTCCTGACAACACTGGATGTCATATTTATTAGTCAGCCTGGTCTGGAGTGAAAGACCGTCCCTAGCGCATCTCCCACGCGCCCTGGGCTCCTGGTGTGCTGGGTGCCAGCCTGGGAGCCCAGCGCTTCTGGGTGATGCCCCAGGGCTCAGAGGCCCTGGATGGCTTTGGTCTCGAGACAGCTGGGGGAGGGGCCCTGCTTCTGATTGTCCTGGGCCCCAGCCCCCACCTCTGCAAGGGATCGGTGTGATGTGCTCCATAATCGGGTGGGGGGTGTGTGTGTGTGTGTGTGTGTGTGTATGTATGCATGCGTCTGGCACATGGCAAGGCCCAAGCCAACCCGGCACCCCGTAGATGGGCAGCTACACTGCCACCCAAGCACGGAGATGTGGCCGCGGCACTGGGTCCCCCAGTGGGTCCCATGGGGGAAGAACTTCCCTTTGCTGGGGTGGGCAGCCTGCCCTGAGCTATCAACACTGGATTTGTTGTCTTCTGCACAGCTACTGTGAAGATAACGTAAGGAGAAGTGGTCAGTTTTCATTTTATAACTGACACAGTTGGGACAAAATATATACGTGTACATATATTTAAGACACTAATTGTGTGGGAGAGTTTAGTAGAGGCCTGTGCAGACACAAGGCAAACAGCGTCAGCAGCGTGGGGGTCTCCTGGGCCAGCTCGGCACCTGTGGGTGCTCTGACCCTGGGGGTGGGGACAGCTCCGTGCTAACCCCAGCAGACAGTTGTTGGTGCACAGTGTCTAGGAGGCGTGGGAATGGGTGCTGTCTTCCTCTTTTCACATCATGGCGACAGTAATAAAGCCCACCTCCAGTGGAAACGGCAGTGACTATTCCTGAGGACGGGTGGGAA